CTTGCTGCACTTGTCACACGGGCTGTACTTTCTTCTCTCATTTATTTCCATTTACAGCGTTGAAAACTGAGGCCTTAGGCTTTGGTTGAAAACCGAGGCCAAGGGTGACCAGCCAGTGAGTTAAGGAGGCCCCAGCCGAACTTTGCTGGAAGTGCTCCAGCATAAAGCCTCTCTCCAGAACCAGCCGCCACTGAGACGTCTTGAAGTCAAAGTAACTCACACCCTTGTCCACCTCGCCCTGCGGTGAAGAAACTTCGGTCGCACAGGCTCCAGAACTCATCTTGGCGTGGGCTGTGACTTACTGGGGGATGGGCCTCCTTTTCGTTCTAGCTCCTAAATGGAGCGGAGCGCCAGGTGGTGTCAGAGGGGGCGGCGGCCCCTCCAATGGTGGCACCCTCAGCCACGGATAAGGTTCCAATTAGGTAAGGACGCAAGTAATGCTGTCGTTTCGGCTGACTGCTCCTTTCATTCCTTGGAGGTGGTCGGTGTCACAAAACGAATTTTCATTTACTCTCAACAGTCACACCAGCCCTGCTAACTGGATGGTCGCAGCCCCGTGCCTTCGCCGGACGCCCTCCTGGAACCTTCAGGCCACCCTGAGGATGGAGACTCGGGTGCCCGCTCTCCTCCCCTACCGCCGCGGGCCTGCGCCCCCCGCCCCGGACCCCGACTCGGACGTTCTAGCCGCACGTGCGGGCGCCCCTGGGTGCGAGCCGCGGACTCACGAGCCGCTGCTTGTTGCTCCCGCCGCCGCGACCTGGGGAAGCGAAAATGAAATTGACTTTTCCGAGAAATGATGAAAGCGGCGCTGCCCGCCAATGAGCTGCTGCGGCGAACTTCCGCACCTCCCGGCCGGGCCGCTCGCGCCCTCCCTCCGCCTCCACCTCCCGGTTGCACAAGCTTGAAACAAACACTGGGGAGGAAGGGCGGAGGGAGGAGGGCGGAGAGGGGAGGCGAGGGAGGGAGCGCGGCCGGAGGAGGGCGGGGGGTGGGGGGATTTCCAGCCGCGGCTCTTCGCAGTTTCCTCTCCTTGTTTTGCTTTCGATCTGGACTGTTCTCAGGCAAGCCGGGGAGTAACTTTTAGTTTTGCTCCTGCGATTATTCAACTGACGGGCTTTCATTTCCATTTCACATACCCTAGCAACACTTATACCTTGCGGAATTGTATTGGTAGCGTGAAAAAAGCACACTGAGAGGTAACATTTTTCAAATAATAGTTGTGACTGTGCAACGCCTGACGCTGTGTTTCTCTCCCTCAAGGGCACCATGCCGGTGGAAAGGATGCGCATGCGCCCGTGGCTGGAGGAGCAGATAAACTCCAACACGATCCCGGGGCTCAAGTGGCTTAACAAGGTGAGTGGGTCAGGGTGGGTGTATGTGTGAGATTCTTTACCTTTTTTTTTTTTTTTTTTTTCAGGAAAAGAAGATTTTTCAGATCCCCTGGATGCATGCGGCTAGACATGGGTGGGATGTGGAAAAAGATGCACCACTCTTTAGAAACTGGGCAATCCATACAGGTACTAAAACTCCCTGCGGCGTTTATAGAGGACTCTTTTTCTTAATCTTTGTCTCTTTTGTTAGGAAAGCATCAACCAGGAGTAGATAAACCTGATCCCAAAACATGGAAGGCGAATTTCAGATGCGCCATGAATTCCTTGCCTGATATTGAAGAAGTCAAGGATAAAAGCATAAAGAAAGGAAATAATGCCTTCAGGGTCTACCGAATGCTGCCCCTATCAGAACGGCCTTCTAAGAAAGGTAAAGGCATTTACAGACTAAAATAAGGTAAAATTAATCCAAAACTACATTTTTGTTGCCACAGGAAAGAAACCAAAGACAGAAAAAGAAGACAAAGTTAAGCACATCAAGGTAATCTTGGGTGATTCAGAGAGAAAGCCAAATTCTCAATTCTTTTTTCTTTTCTTCTTCCTAGCAAGAACCAGTTGAGTCATCTCTGGGGCTTAGTAATGGAGTAAGTGATCTTTCTCCTGAGTATGCGGTCCTGACTTCAACTATAAAAAATGAAGTGGATAGTACGGTGAACATCATAGGTAAACTGTTTTGACGTCTCATTTTTTATACAGACTTTGCATGATGGCTGTCTTTTCTTTGAAGTTGTAGGACAGTCCCATCTGGACAGCAACATTGAGAATCAAGAGATTGTCACCAATCCGCCAGACATTTGCCAAGTTGTAGAGGTGACCACTGAGAGCGACGAGCAGCCGGTCAGCATGAGCGAGCTCTACCCTCTGCAGATCTCCCCCGTGTCTTCCTATGCAGGTAAGCGTCAGCGGGAGGCTCCGGGAGGCGTGTGATGGCCCTGTGTTTTTCTCTCTGTGAACAGAAAGCGAAACGACTGATAGTGTGCCCAGCGATGAAGAGAGTGCCGAGGTAAGCCACTGCCCAGCCTGCCCACGATGCTGGGAAATACATATCTTAATTACTTTCTTGAAAGGGGCGGCCACACTGGCGGAAGAGGAATATTGAAGGCAAACAGTACCTCAGCAACATGGGGACTCGAGGCTCCTACCTGCTGCCCGGCATGGCGTCCTTCGTCACTTCCAACAAACCGGACCTCCAGGTCACCATCAAAGAGGAGAGCAATCCGGTGCCTTACAACAGCTCCTGGCCCCCTTTTCAAGACCTCCCCCTTTCTTCCTCCATGACCCCAGCATCCAGCAGCAGTCGGCCAGACCGGGAGACCCGGGCCAGCGTCATCAAGAAAACATCGGATATCACCCAGGCCCGCGTCAAGAGCTGTTAAGCCTCTGACTCTCCGCGGTGGTTGTTGGGGCTTCTTGGCTTTGTTTTGTTGTTTGTTTGTATTTTATTTTTTTCTCTCTGACACCTATTTTAGACAAATCTAAGGGAAAAAGCCTTGACAATAGAACATTGATTGCTGTGTCCAACTCCAGTACTGGAGCTTCTCTTTAACTCAGGACTCCAGCCCATTGGTAGACGTGTGTTTCTAGAGCCTGCTGGATCTCCCAGGGCTACTCACTCAAGTTCAAGGACCAACAAGGGCAGTGGAGGTGCTGCATTGCCTGCGGTCAAGGCCAGCAAGGTGGAGTGGATGCCTCAGAACGGACGAGATAATGTGAACTAGCTGGAATTTTTTATTCTTGTGAATATGTACATAGGCAGCACTAGCGACATTGCAGTCTGCTTCTGCACCTTATCTTAAAGCACTTACAGATAGGCCTTCTTGTGATCTTGCTCTATCTCACAGCACACTCAGCACCCCCTTCTCTGCCCATTCCCCAGCCTCTCTTCCTATCCCATCCCATCCCATCCCATCCCATCCCATCCCATCCCGCTCTTTTCCTACTTTTCCTTCCCTCAAAGCTTCCATTCCACATCCGGAGGAGAAGAAGGAAATGAATTTCTCTACAGATGTCCCATTTTCAGACTGCTTTAAAAAAAATCCTTCTAATCTGCTATGCTTGAATGCCACGCGGTACAAAGGAAAAAGTATCATGGAAATATTATGCAAATTCCCAGATTTGAAGACAAAAATACTCTAATTCTAACCAGAGCAAGCTTTTTTATTTTTTATACAGGGGAATATTTTATTCAAGGTAAAATTCTAAATAAAATATAATTGTTTTTTATCTTTTCTACAGCAAATTTATAATTTTAAGATTCCTTTTCTTGTTTATCAGCAGTTGTTATTACATCCTTGTGGCACATTTTTTTTTTTAATTTTGTAAAGGTGAAAAAAGCTTTTATGAGCTCATGTAGCAATCAGATTTTCCTGTGGATTGATAATAAATGAATATGATATATAGTTAAATTTTTAAGGGGCATCACTCCTGGCTTTGTCTG